TGCTTAGTAAATATTTATTGAATGAGTGAATGGTACAGATGAGGTTATTGAAGATCCCACAAGTTAAGTTACTTGCCTAAGATCACACTGCTAGCAGGAAGGAAAGGCAGGATTTGAACACAGGGCTCTCCAAATGTATAGATTCCTTTCTTCCAGATTGCTTGGTTAGGCCGCCTAGTGGTGTATAAAAATGGAGCTCGGAGACCCCAAAGGTATTCAACAAAAGCTCTATCTGAGGTCTAGGAAATGTGGATTCTGACCCATCCTTGCTGAAATCCTGGTGTGACTTTAGAAAAGTCCTTTCTCCAGTTGTCTCCATTTTCTAATCTGTAAAATGAGGAGATGGAAGCAATGCTCTCTGAGGGTCTCAGGGTCTTCAGATGCCCTGGGAAGGTTTATGCTTTGTCTTCTTCTGCATGCAGTTGGAATTGGGGTAAGGGGTTAAAGGGCAGCTGACTGACTCACCACCCAAGCACGTGAGGAAAGGAGTCACTTGTGCTTTATTTCGAGGTGCACAAAAACTCAAAGGTGACATAGTCTCAGGCCAAAAAACAAGCAACACCCGAAAATGAAAGTTGAAGAGAGAAGAGAAAGAAAAAAAAAAAGGAGAGGCATTTTTGAAGGCTTGACACAGCATTTAATTAAAAAAAGAGTGCTCTGATTCCACTCCTAGGTTGGTGCAGCATATAATCTGAAACAGGCGCTCAGGTTGATAATTGTGCCCAGATCTGAACCTTGGCACCTAAGAGCACAGCTTTTAAGAAGAAAAAAAATAGGCATGTGTCTTTAAAGCCTCTCTTCTTATATGTGATTTTTTTCATGCTCATTTGGAGGTTACGTAGCTGGGCCTTTGCATCCAGCAAAGGCTTCCTTCCCCTCTCCCTGGCTTGGGGATTATTGATTTGGAAGGCAAGGCTAATTTACATGTAAATAAATCTCAGCACTGGGCAGCAGGATGGGACGTCCAGATGCCGTGACTGACTTGCTGACATCACAGCTTCATTAGCATGCGGAGGATGCAAGCACTGCAACAGCGACTTCTCAGGCACCACCAGCAGCGCCACCGAGAGTTATTATTATTTTTTGACCAAGCAGCACATTTCCTGGTTCAGTGGCTTGAGCTCTGTGAGCAGCTGACTAGTCACCCCGGGTCTGGCTCAGGATCAGCTGGTGACGCTGGGCTGGAGTCTATGACTTCTTCCTTCAGATTGTCATGAAGAAGGGGAGTTAAGAGGAAACTGGGGGTCCTCCGGAAGGCGATCTGAGCACTCAGGCTGATCTAGAGGAAGAGTAGAAGTCATACTTTTTTTCTCTTGCTTGGTGAATTCCCCAGCAGAGTCTGGATCCAGCAGTGCTGTTTTCCCTGAGGGAATGTGGAGCAGCTCGGCTTGAGTCTGTTGCCAGCTTCAGGAAGGGTTCAGACTGAAAAGGGGGTTTGAGGAGAAGATGCTTTGGCTGCCTGAGGTCCTGCTTGCGTTCTTAGAAGTCAGATCCAGGGAGAAAGTGAACTGGGACAATTGACAAGCTCCAAGGGTCTGGCAGAAGCTTCCTCCGAGACTGGGCATTTCATCCTCCCTGGAGGTGGGTAAGAAATTTGCTCTAATTCACAAATTTCTTTCTCACCTTCTACCTTTACTGCCTGCAGGAAGATCTGCCTGCACTGCAAGTGTCCCCAGGAGGAGCACATGGTGACAGTGATGCCGCTGGAGATGGAGAAGACCATCAGCAAACTCATGTTTGACTTTCAGAGGAACTCGACCTCAGATGATGACTCAGGCTGTGCTTTGGAAGAGTATGCCTGGGTCCCGCCGGGTCTGAAGCCTGAACAGGTACCATTCTGGATGGGAGCATGCTGGTGGTTGGCAAGTCATCTATATGCTTTCTGTCCTTCAGGTACACCAGTACTATAGCTGTCTCCCAGAAGAGAAAGTCCCTTATGTCAACAGTCCTGGAGAGAAACTGCGAATCAAGCAGCTACTACACCAGCTGCCGCCACATGACAATGAGGTAAGGGGCTAGAGGGGGCTTATGCAGAATTTCTTTTTCCATGCCATTGTCTGTGTCTATTCAGGTTCGATATTGCAACTCCCTGGATGAGGAAGAGAAGAGGGAGCTGAAGCTTTTCAGCAGCCAGAGGAAACGCGAAAACTTGGGCCGCGGGAATGTCAGGCCTTTCCCAGTCACCATGACAGGAGCTATTTGTGAACAGGTAAGCATGGATTCAGGGGAGTGAAGAGGCATTGTGACTACTGATGTTTCTGTTTGCCTCACAGTGCGGAGGCCAGATCAATGGTGGAGACATCGCTGTGTTTGCGTCACGCGCTGGCCACGGCGTTTGCTGGCACCCGCCGTGCTTCGTATGCACTGTCTGCAATGAGCTCCTGGTGGATCTGATCTACTTTTACCAAGATGGGAAGATATACTGTGGCAGGCACCATGCTGAGTGCCTGAAGCCGCGCTGTGCTGCCTGCGATGAGGTTAGAGCAAACTCCAGCAGGTTTACCTGCCCACACACTGACCATTTGGCTTCCCCATCTCCAGATCATCTTTGCAGATGAATGCACAGAAGCTGAGGGGCGACACTGGCACATGAAACACTTTTGCTGCTTCGAGTGTGAGACAGTGCTGGGCGGCCAGCGCTACATCATGAAGGAGGGAAGACCCTACTGTTGCCACTGCTTCGAGTCCTTGTATGCAGAATATTGTGACACCTGTGCCCAACATATAGGTGAGGCAATATTTGGCAGTCAGCTTGGTCCTATCAGCCTCTCCAATGTCTCTCATTTTTTTAGGTATCGACCAAGGTCAAATGACCTATGATGGCCAACACTGGCATGCCACTGAGACCTGTTTCTGCTGTGCTCACTGCAAGAAATCCCTCCTGGGGCGGCCATTCCTCCCGAAGCAGGGCCAGATATTCTGCTCACGGGCCTGCAGTGCTGGGGAAGACCCCAATGGTTCTGACTCCTCTGATTCCGCCTTCCAGAACGCCAGGGCCAAGGAGTCCCGGCGCAGTGCCAAAATTGGCAAGAACAAGGGCAAGACGGAGGAGCCCATGCTGAACCAGCACAGCCAGCTGCAAGTGAGTTCTAACCGGCTGTCAGCCGACGTAGACCCCCTGTCACTGCAGATGGACATGCTCAGCCTGTCCAGCCAGACACCCAGCCTCAACCGGGACCCCATCTGGAGGAGCCGGGAAGAGCCCTACCATTATGGGAACAAGATGGAGCAGAACCAGACCCAGAGCCCTCTGCAGCTCCTCAGCCAGTGCAACATCAGAACTTCCTACAGTCCAGGAGGGCAAGGGGCTGGGGCCCAGCCCGAAATGTGGGGCAAGCACTTCAGCAACCCCAAAAGGAGCTCGTCACTGGCCATGACAGGACATGCTGGCAGCTTCATCAAGGAATGCCGAGAAGACTATTACCCGGGGAGGCTGAGATCTCAGGAGAGCTACAGTGATATGTCTAGTCAGAGTTTCAGTGAGACCCGAGGCAGCATCCAAGTCCCCAAATATGAGGAGGAAGAGGAAGAGGAAGGGGGCTTGTCCACTCAGCAGTGTCGGACCCGTCATCCCATCAGTTCCCTGAAATACACAGAGGACATGACGCCCACAGAGCAGACCCCTCGGGGCTCCATGGAATCCCTGGCCCTGTCTAATGCAACAGGTAGGTTCTGTTCACCTTGAAAACAGATAGAATAATCTCTGTGGTCCCCTCCTCTCTTCCCCAGGCCTCTCTGCTGATGGTGGTGCCAAGCGCCAGGAGCACCTATCCCGATTTTCCATGCCTGACCTCAGCAAAGACTCTGGAATGAATGTGTCTGAGAAGCTGAGCAACATGGGCACTCTTAACTCGTCCATGCAGTTCCGGAGCGCAGAGTCAGTTCGCAGCCTGCTCTCTGCCCAGCAGTACCAGGAGATGGAGGGAAACCTCCACCAGCTCAGCAACCCCATTGGCTACAGAGACCTGCAGTCCCACGGAAGGATGCATCAGAGCTTTGATTTTGATGGAGGGATGGCGGGCAGCAAGCTGCCAGGGCAGGAGGGCGTGAGGATCCAGCCCATGAGTGAACGCACCCGGAGAAGAGCTACTTCACGCGACGACAACCGCCGTTTCCGACCTCACAGGTCCAGGCGTTCCCGACGCTCTCGCTCCGACAACGCCCTCCACCTGGCCAGCGAACGCGAGGCCATCTCCCGGTTAAAAGATAGGCCCCCTCTGAGAGCCAGGGAGGACTATGACCAATTTATGCGCCAGCGGAGCTTCCAGGAGAGCATGGGGCATGGGTCCCGGAGGGACCTGTACGGCCAGTGCCCTAGGACTGTGTCGGACCTGGCTTTGCAGAATGCCTTTGGGGACCGCTGGGGACCCTACTTCGCCGAGTATGATTGGTGTTCCACCTGCTCCTCCTCTTCAGAGTCTGACAACGAGGGCTATTTCCTAGGAGAACCCATCCCCCAGCCAGCGCGCCTGCGATACGTCACAAGCGATGAGCTGCTGCACAAATACAGCTCCTACGGCCTCCCCAAATCTTCCACATTAGGTGGCAGAGGACAGTTGCACAGCAGGAAAAGACAGAAGAGCAAAAACTGTATCATTTCTTAATATGATTGGGATCAGGGAATGGGAGAAGATGGGAGCTAAGAATGTAAAGTCAGAAACTTGCACTGTTTTAAATGTTAAAGCGCTTTTGGGGGTGGCTTATGGGGGAGAAAAGGGAAAATGCTGTCAGTAGATGGAGGCAAGGTTACAGGTTGACTCAATAGGTAGTCACAGTTCTTGGCATGTTGAATATTATTTGCACATTTCACTTTGGAAACACAGTAGACTCTATCGAGGCCAGGCTTGGTCACTTCCTTCCCATCAGTTCTGTGTTGAGTTGCCATCTCTCAAGATGGTAAATTGTTTCCTGCTCGCTTTTATCCTCTCTGGTTCTCTTACTTTTAGGACCCTTTTTTCAGTAAGTAATTTGTTTATTAGCCAGGACCCAAGACTAAGTTATTTACATGTCCATTGTAAATGCAATGTAAATGAGAGTTCTGATAAAATATTTTTGTATTTTGTAATATCAAAGGAATTTCTATATCGTAGGACTCAGTGGGGACTTGCATGCACATCCACCATTGTCTCTGAGTAGTATTGAAATGTGGCCCGGTACCACCTTTTTTTTTTTTTTTTTTTTTTCTATACAAATTTGTTACATGTCAGTGAGACCTTTTTCAAAGGAACATATTCAATTTGGCTTTTTGTGGCTGAAAAAACATAACTGTTAGACCCAAAGCATTTTATGCTCCGTTCCATCTTAAGGAGCCATCCTTAAGTCTGCTCCCACCCTCAGTAGAATTTATTTTCTACAAAGTGGTAGTAATTTTTTTTTAAATTGCAAATGTAATTTTTGCCAATTAGAGAAACCAACCGGTGTCAGTAAAATTCTGTGAGAAATGCCATCCCTGCTGGGAATGTTGAAGTTACTTAATGTTGATCTATCCCTTGGGGAAAGTAAAAGTGACTGTGAGTGGTGCCATTGTGTGATGTCAGCATGACGTTGTTTTGAATGTGGCATTATGTTCTGGTGCTCATGTTTCCTGGATTGTATTATCTGCTTTCCTTTACCAAGGCAGACAGAACTGCTGCCTTAGCCTGACAACCGGTTGTCCTCAAAGCAAATGAACTTAAGCATTTGGGATTGAGGGACAGAAGGATTCTGAGGGGGCTCTGCGAGGGACGGTGTGTGACATGTCATGCCTGGAGAAGGAACAAGGCTATTTGAAAACAGAAGGCAGGTCAAGGGTAGAAGTTAAAGGAGAATCTGAAGGCAGGTCAGGGAAAAGAAGAACTGGAAATGAAACAGAGGACAGGTGACAACCACCTCGAAGAGCTCCCAGAGATTGTAGAAAGAGTCCAGTGTAACCAGCTTAGTAACCAGAGTATCTGGATTACCCAGGAAGGTTGAGCTGCTGAGATTTCAGTGGTGCAATGTCTTTAAAAAAACAGGCTTTGTTGGGAGGGTATTTCCATTTTGAACTTTGAGGACTGTTGGTCAGAAAATGGGCTCAAAAGTGAGTTTGCTTAATGAAGACATTTAACGGTTGTGCTGTTTATAGTAAAATAAAACTCCCTACCTTGCTTCAGTTAAAAATGAAGCACTTGGTTTCTTCCATCCTCCTCCTCCCCTTAATGGATTGTGGCAGTTGAAATAATCCATCGGATGACCCACCTGTAGTGAGATGTACTGTCGATGTAGTGCCCGGTGTATCTCAGTGGCCATCTGCCATGGTGAGGTGAGCGTGATCTCTTTTCAGTATAGTAGTTAACATTTTCTAGTATTTTTTATGGAGAGAATGTCAAAAGTGGCATTTCAGACCCCGTCCCAGATGGGTCTGAGGAAAGGAAGGCTGTAAAGGACATGGTAATGGCACTCCATTCGGGATGTATTAAAATAATTTGCTTTTCAGGTATTAATATGACATTTGTCATTGTCACTGATTTTTTTAAAAAAGCAATGCACATGTTGGTTGTGGCTGTTTTCCGCATGCTATCTTCATATCTAAATGCTTCATTAATTATCCGAGCCTCCGGAGAATTAACTCTATTACGTTTGTATAGTAAGTTTGTAAACTGCTTGGCAAACTGATTAAGAAATAATTTGCAATACCGTGCTACTAAAGTGGCAGGTTTCTGGTAGAAATTGTGCGAGTCCAATTTGGAGTTTTAAGTTCCTTGATTGATGAAACTAAAAAGGCAATTTTGGAAAAAGAGAGGGGGAAAAGTAGATCACTTATCTTAGCAAACGGTTGAAAATATGTCTGTCCTCTGTGGCCCCAAATCCAGTGAAAGAAATTCTCCCAGTAAAAGTTGCTTCCTAACTCTGTTTTTCTCAGAATACCTCTTACCTTTCTCAAAGAAAGCTTCAACCACCATCATCAGAAAGAAGGTGGCCTAAAAACTGACACATGGCCAGTGCCCGGAGGGGTCTGGAGGCATAAGTCTAGATGCCCAGAGAGCATCCAGGCACTGAACTGCTCAGAGCTTGAGATGAAATGACATACAAGCTTCAGGGTAAAACTGTCTACTAGCAAGATTACCTCCCTCAATTCTACCATTGCAGATTTCTTCTGACCCCAAATGCAACCTTACAGAGAATGCTGAATGAGGAAGGCCAATTCCTTACAATGATGGCAGAACCCCCAAGCGAATGCCCTATTGAGGAGAAGGACATCACTGTATTTGGAATTCTGCCTGCTAGTGATAGCTCACACATCACATCCCAGAATCCCACTCCCAATGCATTATTTCCTGAGGCAAGAACTTAAGGTCCTCACCTAATTCCTCCATCACAACCATTAACTCTTATTGGACAAGCTCCTCCTGTGAGTAGGGCCTGTACTCACTTCCTCTTAGATCATAATTCCATCTTCAAGAGACTGATTTCCAGAATAGTAATCTTTTTCCAGCGTTCTCTCTTCTCCAATGCCCTGGTTGTTATTTTTCCCACCTCTCCTAATATTGATCTTCTTGTCTTTTGGTTAGAACTGCAACTTCGGAGTTGAGTTCATTTCCTATTGCTGCTCAATTCAGTAGCAACATAGCTGGCTTGTTCCCAGACCCAGGAAGTATAAGTCATTGACAGTTTCCTGAGTGGCTCTGCCAATCCATACCACCCTTGGTACTGTGAAAAGGCTTCTTGGCAGCCAGGTGGCATTGAGGATGGTATTCAGGGCGCTTTCCTTCTGTCATATAGTTGTGGGATCTCTACCAAGTGTGAAGGTGAATGAGGTAAGGGAGATCAGAACCATGCTTCCTGGTTTTTCATACATCCAAGGAAGAAGTCCTGGTGTGGGTTGTTTGACACCTTCTTTCCACTTTCACCTTTTATTTTTTATTCCTTCCTTTCTACCCCCAACCAGTCGAGCAAATGAGCAATTTTGTGTTTCTAATACAGGATCTGGAAGTAGTGCTTTCTAATCCTCATTTCCTGTAGGATGTTCCTGCACTATAACAAGATTATGTTTTCTTCCTTCTGCAGCAGCTTTCTGCTTCTTGGGTACTACTAGCTATTGTTCAATTCAGGTGAGGCCTGTGATGACATATATGTAGCATGTGCTCTGCGCTCCCTGCAAGCTGAGCAGATACAACCAATGCATCACTGTATACTCTTGCTGAGAATGTGGATGCAGCCTCACAGATCTTTGCAACACTCCAACCAGCCAGGACCAGTTGATCAGAACTGATCTTATTGGTCTGATAACCAATCTTATTTGTGAACTGATTCATATCTGTCTTTCCACTCTTGGTTCTCTTGCCGTAGAACAAAAACAGTTTAGGAAGCATAATTACGAACATTTAGGAACCAATATGTATAAGTAATTCGGAGACTCCAATTCACCTGCCCCTCCCCCATCCCAGGTTGTGGAGGCTCGAGGAAGCTGACTTCTTAGGCTAAAGGACAAAAAAATCTCTTTACCTCCTTGGCCATTTTCATGTTCTCTGCCAATTACTATAGGCAGTCTTCATTTTGCAGAGGTGAGGTAAGACTTCATCTTATTCTTCATGTAATCCCACCTTCTAACAAAAAATAAATAAATATTTAAATTCCAAGGAGAAGTGTTCTTTGTGTATTTCTAGCAGAAAACAGATGCTTAAGCCTAAGAAGGAAGATCCGTCCATGACAAAGGAAAGTGGAAAACTGAACCAGTTATCTGAATACTTCATGCCAGGACAGTTGCTATTAGCAACTGTTTTGCACCTTCAGGGCTTTAAAATGGGCTCTGCAGACAGCATTTGCATATGCAAGACTCAGTAGCCAAGCCTCCACTGCCAATTGTTGAAGGCAGTTTCAGATCGCCACCTTTTGAGGTACATTTCTTTAAGCACAAGAGAAGTAGAAATGGCCTTTGCCTTGTCTCCAGTGGTTTGTCCCTCTGGTGCCTCAGCAGATACCAGAGCTTATTCTTATGACCATTTGGAAGTAGTCCTCAAAGTAAAGATCAAGAAAAAATTGGATTCTTTTTCCATTTTCTCATAATAGTAGCCTAGTCAACACAAGACTCCCATAAAATATGACTCACTATTGGGAGCCATACTATTTTATAAGCTTACTTCCTGCTGACAAAACTAGCTTTCCTCAAGGAAATATAAAGGAGGGGAAAGTCACATAGTGTTAGGAAAACATTCCTGTGTTTTGAATACGATGAATCCATAGGATAGAGAAAAATCTGCTTGTTCTATTCTGAGAGTTCTCTGAGATATCCCTTCACTCTGCTTGGCATTTGGCCATTGATATTCAACAGGTCACTGACCAAGCTTTTCTAAATTTTTCAGAGAGAGTTACTTACCAGTAAGGTCTGTTCTTAAACCTACCTAGTTGATTTTCATATCTTTCCATAAAGTGTCATGATTCTGTCATAGACCCTGACTTAACATTGTAAGGACTATGAGTCCTCCATTTTTTAATTAATTTTTTTTTAGCAAATTAGGACTTCGGCAGGTTTTCCTCTCCTAAACTCATTCTTTCCTCCACAGGATTGCTTTGTCCATCTCCTGCTTTCATTTCAAGTGCATAAACAAAACCTCAAAGGGCCTGGGAAGGTGAGGCAGGCCAGAGTCTGTGTTCTGTGTTGAGTGTCAAGCTATTTGTTAAGAAGGTCTGCAACAGGCCTTTGGTGTGGGCTCTGCCAGAGACTGTTCTGAACACTTTGCTTGAGATCCGTGCCCTGTAAAATGGATATGATGTTTTACTGATGTCTGTAATACATTTGTAAACTTCCAATAAAATTTGAATAAAAGAAATGTTGCCATTCTTCTCAGCCCTCCCTCACTTTCCAGATTTTAGGGGTGGTCTCTGCCTTTGAGCATTTCAACAAAGAAAAGAAAGGACACAGGTATGGAGGGATGAGTTTTACTATGAAATATTAACCTGATTGTTTAAATCAGGGTTTCTAAGCCTCAGCAATATTGACGTCTTGTGCTAGTTAATTCTCGGTTGCAGAGGGCTGTCCTGTGCATTGTAGGATGTTTAGCAACATCGCTGACTTCTACTCACTAGATGCCAGTAGCAGCCCCCAGAAACTGTGACAACTAAAAATGTCTCCCATCACAACCATTAGGATGGCAGTTATTAAAAATAACAACAAATGTGGGTGAGGATGTGGAGCAATTGGAACACTTGTACACTGTTGGTGGGAATGTAAAATGATGTAGTGCTGTGGAAAACAGTATGGCAGTTCCTCAAAAAAAATTAAAAATAGAATTACTACCATATGCTACTTCTGGGCTATACCCAAAAGAATTGACAGCAGGGTCTCCAAAGAGATACTTGTACACCCATATTCATAAAAGCAGCATTCACAATATCCAAAAAGTGGGAGCAACCCAAATGTCCACTGATGGATGAATGTGTAAACAAGGTGTGGTGTATACATACAATGGAATATTATTCAGCCTTAAAACGGAAGGAAATTCTGACACATGCTACAACATGGATGAACCTTGAGGACATTTTGCTAAGTGAGATAAGCCAGTCACAAAAAGACAAGTGTATGATTCCATTTATCTGAGGCACCTAGAGTCAAATTCATAGAGACAGAATGTAGAAGAGTGGTTGGTTGTCAGGGACTGAAGGGAGGAGGGAATGGGGAGTTACTATTTAATGGGTATAGAGTTTCATTATGGCAAGATGAAAAGAGTTCTGGAGACGGGTTGCAGAACAATGCAGATGAACTTAATACTACTGAACTGTACACTTAAAAGTGGTTAAGATGGTAAATTTTATATTATGTTTATTTAACCACAATTAAAAATGTCTCCACACATTGTCAATGTCTCCCTGTTGAGAACCACTGGTTTCAATGCATTGCCTTCTTAGTGTCTTTGTTCCTTGAGAATTCTTGAAACTGATTCCTACCCAGGCCACACAGTTAATTTTCAGTTATTAGCAAGAATTGAAAGCAGCAGATGACCCAAAAATATTTGTGTTTGCTTTTAAGCAAATAATAAGTGGTCTGTCTGGAGAATTACATCCATGTCTGTGTTCTGGTTAGGGCAGCATTAACACTGACTGGGAGCCAGGACCAAGGCAGCATGTAAATTCAATTTCCCCGTGTCTGATCCACAACATTAGGGACTTGCTGGATGCTATAATATCATCTATTCATTCATTCAACAAATATTTATCAAAAGGCTTTCTCTAGCCAGGAACCGTTCTAGGTGCTTGGAATACAATAATGTGCAAAACAAACAAAAATCCCTACCTTAAAGGAGTTTACAAACTTTACTTTCAACTAGGCAAGACATTCGGAATAGTAAGTAGTCTTACCCACCCTAGCTAATCACAAGGACTTGGGAGTGGCAGACAACAAGAGTTGTTTCATTGTAAGACATTCTAAGAGCTTTTGAATAAAAACTTGAACTGGAAATGGCAATTGTGCCTGTTCTGCTTACAGACATGCCATAG